TCTGGCTAAGAACAGGGAGCTGACTGGCTCTCTGTATTAATGTTCTAATGAATAAAAAATTTTCACAAACTTAGCTGCTTAAAACAACATCAGTTTATTATCTCACAGTTCTGTAGATCAGAAGCCTGGGTAAGCTGCACTAGGTTTTCTGCACAGGGTCTTACAAGGTTGAAGTCAAAGTGTTAGCAGAGCTGTATTCTCATCTGGAAGCTCAGTGGGAAGAGCCCGCCTCAAAGCACATTCAGGATGTTGGCAGAATGCAGTTCCATGTGGTTATAGGATTGAGGTCCCTGCTTTCTTGTGGACTGTTGGCCTGGAGTTGCTCTCAGCCCCTAAATGTCACTCTCAGGTCCTTTCAAGTGGCTTCCTCCACCTTCAAAGCAGACATTTCTTGTGCTTTGAGTTGCTCTGACTTTCCCTTCTACTACCAGCTGGAGAAAATTCTGTACTTTTCAAGGGCTCATGGAATTTGGTTAGGATCAACCAGGTAATCTCCCTTTCAATTAACTCAAAGTGAGCGATTAATAACCTTAATTATTAATATATCTGCAAAATCCCTTTGCCATGTAACAGCACATAATCACAGGGATGACATCAGGGGACCAAGATCATGACAGACATCTTGGATTTGCCTACTATGCTCTCACAGTTAAGAGACCCAAGAATTATAATCATCTAAGAGCTGGCTTATGTCTGTGAGCTTTGTCCTTGTGCAACAGTTCTGTCATTCAGACATAGGATGCTCAATGTCTCCTACACCTTGGCCTGAAGCTAGCACCATTCTCATTCCCTTTGCCCTTGTGTCCAAAGCCTCATTCTGGGCCTGAAACTGCCAAGCAGCCACTCGTGCTTAACAGAATACCTCCTGTGAGTCTACTCCATGGAAACCTAGTTCCATGTCCAGGAAAAGTGACACTTTGTGTGATGGCTGACTGACAAATACATAACATGTCTGTGTGTTCTGGCTCCCTTAGCTGGCTGAGTTTCTGCAGTGAAGATCACACCTCTGTTTCATGTTTTATTTCAGACTCGCAGGGCAATGACATTAAAGTCACTGCTGAGAGCACTGGTGAACATGCCTCCTCACTACCGCTACCTTTGCATCAGCCACCTCATTGGATGGACAGCCTTCCTGTCCAACATGCTGTTCTTCACAGATTTCATGGGCCAGGTAATGAACGTGTCTGTGCACACAATCACTGTTGTACCTCAACAGCCTCCAATCTCTCTTTCAGATTGTGTACCGCGGGGATCCCTATAGTGCACACAACTCCACAGAGTTTCTCATCTACGAAAGAGGAGTCGAGGTTGGATGTTGGGGCTTGTGCATCAACTCCGTGTTTTCCTCACTTTATTCTTGTAAGTCTTTCTCTCTCCTAAGGATGTCTTCTAGCTGTAATTTCTCCCTCTCTTCTTCCCACAGACTTTCAGAAAGTTTTGGTATCCTACATTGGATTAAAGGGTCTTTACTTCACGGGATATTTGCTGTTTGGCCTGGGGACGGGATTTATTGGGCTCTTCCCGAATGTCTACTCCACCCTGGTCCTGTGCAGCCTGTTTGGTGTAATGTCCAGCACCCTGTACACTGTGCCCTTTAACCTCATTACTGAGTACCACCGCGAGGAAGAAAAGGAGGTGTGCTGTCATTGAACCTCTGCCTTGGGTAACATCCAGACTCATCTGAAGGCTGGGGAGGATTTGGTAGCAATGTGTAGAGCAGAGCTGGAAAATAAGGGTTCTTGAAACAGCAACAGTCAAATGCCCAACCAACTGCAACCATGATCTGGTACAGGCATGCTCACCAGCCCAGCCCAGCCCAGCTGTCCTGTCCTCCTTATTCTCAACTCCTGCTCACTTAGGGAGCTGTAGGGCAAGAAGTGTTACTCCCATTTTTCTAATTAGAAAAAGGCTTGGTGAGGCTGAGAAACCAGCCCACAATTACACAAAGACAAAAAAAGGGGGACCCAGGTCTTCTGTAACCACCTCATAGGTCTCCCTGGTGCCACCTGCAGCATTTCTAGATACCGACAATAAGGGTCTCCCTATCCCCAACTTTCAGAGGTACATAGTGGAATTTCTTGGCATTATTTGCTGAGGGTAGGAAAGTCCTAGGCAATGGAGTCCAGATTTTAGTAAGTCAGACCCCATGTGTGAGAAGGAAAGCTGGAATCATGGGTGGTAATCCCCACTTTGCTGCCCTGAGCGGGACCTGTGCCATTTAAACCTTGGAACGCAACTAGTGAACAAGCGCCTATGCAGTGCTTATAACAGAGTTGGTGTTTCCACTCTAAAATTACCACCTCTTCTTATCAAAATTTGCAACTTTCTTCCTGTGAAAATAGGCTTATAGTTCCTTAACTGGAGCAATGATATAAAAGCTACAGAGATAACTCCAAGTTTAATCCAGCTCAGCATGAAACTGCAAAAACACTGAACATATAACCATCAGACTATAATTCTGGCCATGTTTTTCATCATTTGATCTGGCAGCAGGGCAGAGGTGCACCAGGAGTAAAAACCTTTCAAAAAAGAGGTGTGGCTTTCCTCATCCCCTGGCAAACATTGTCACCAAGGTGGGATGTTGCTGCTAATGGGAGAGTCATCATAAAAAACTGTCCCTACAAGGAGAGTGTTACATGGTGTTGGGGGAAGAAAACCTACGCTTCAGGCTCAGAGAAACCTGGATTCAAATCCTGCCTCTCTCACTTGGAAGCTGTGTTACACTGGGGATGTTATTTACTTGTTTATTAGTTAGCACTTAGAATGAGTTCATTTTTAGGTGAGATAATATATTCACAATGATACACAAAAGTGCACACTGTGTGCTCCCTTTACCATTTACTATCTCCCTCCAGCCCCAACGTGTTACCACTCTTACTAGTTTTTTGTTAATCTTTCCGGCATTTTTAAATAAAAACCAAGCAAATGTAAATCTGTTTTCTTATTTTCCTTTCTTATTCAAAG